AAACTGCACAAAAAAATTCAGGGAAAAGTACATTTTCCCCCCAATCCCATTCCCTCCTTTCTCTTAATACCAGTTAGCTTTCCTTTCAGATTGATTATGCATATATGGGTATGTAAATGTTTTCCCACTATTTGTTACACATAAAAATTATATACAATTCATATATTACATATGGTGCATGTTATATACACACACATAAACAGATCATCTCGGTTTTGCTTAACCTAAGTCAGGCTTTTTTTTTTTTTTTTTTTTTAGAGCAGCCCTCAGAACCAGGACAGGTTCAGAGACTTTATTTATTTTTTATTTACTATTATTATTTTGAGACGGAGTCCCGCTCTGTCGCCCAGTCTGGAGTGCCGTGGTTCAATCTCGGCTCACTACAACCTCCACCTCCCAGGTTCAAGTGATTCTCCTGCCTTAGACTCCGAGTAGCTGGGATTACAGGCGAGCACCACCACGCCCGGCTAATGTATTTTTAGTAGAGACGCGGTTTCGCCATGTTGGCCAGGCTGGTCTCGAACTCCTGACCTCAGGTGAGAGCAACGTAGTACTCCACTGTGCGTGCATACCATGATTTACTTTGCAGTCCCAGATTTACGGTTTCCAATTTATAAATACTGCCATTTTCACCTTCAAGCCCCGATGCCAAACACAGAAATACCAGGCCACCCCCACCCCCTCGCCGTGTGCCTCCCACATTTTCACACACATTTTCAGGAGCCCAGGGCGCAGCCTCACACCGAACGCCGCCTCTGCCGTCCCCTCACTTGCCCCGTGCCCCCACCGCAGGGCTGAAGGCGACGGAACCGAGCCTTTGTACCCCCACCAGCCCCGTTCCCTGGCGTCTCCCGGCCGCCGGGCTCGCCCGCTCAAACGTGGCGGAACAACCGGAGCCGGGCCCCGCCCTGCTGGAAGACAGGGCGGACCGGGCAAGGCAGGCGCGGGGCGGGGCGGGGCGGGGCTCCGGCTGGCGGGGCGCGGCCAGCGTGCAGGGCTGGGCCAGCGTGCGGGGCTCCTCCCCTTTCCTCCGGCGGCGCCGGCGGCCGCAGAACTTCCGGGTCGGCGCGGAGGCGGGGCGGAGGCGCCGCGGCGGCTGTTATTGTTCGGCTGGGCTCGGTCGGGCGCTGTCTCCCTCGGCTCTGCGGGTGTCAGTTCGTCCGGCTTCCTCACAGCCCCTCACTCCCGGCGGCTGACAGCAGCAGCGGCGGCGGCGGGCGGCGCCTGGCGTTTCGAGGCTGAGCGGCACCGGGGTTGGGGCGCGGAGGAGGAGCAGCAGCGGGAGGAGGAGCCGTGTGCCCTGGCACTGAGCGGCCGCGGCCATGGCGTACGCCTATCTCTTCAAGTACATCATAATCGGCGACACAGGTGAGGGCCCCGGGCGCGGCCGGGCGGGTGTCTTTTGTAACAAATCATTTCCTACTCTATTTAGGTGTAGAGTTCGGTGCTCGAATGATAACTATTGATGGGAAACAGATAAAACTTCAGATATGGGATACGGTAAGTATAGGAAAAGTGCACTGTATGATCTCAGGAAACTCTCCAACCTTTTTTTTCGTTACAGGCAGGGCAAGAATCCTTTCGTTCCATCACAAGGTCGTATTACAGAGGTGCAGCAGGAGCTTTACTAGTTTACGATATTACACGGTGAGAACTTGAAAACTTTGCAATTCAGTAGTAACATAGTAATTAAATTATTATTTATGTTTAGGAGAGATACATTCAACCACTTGACAACCTGGTTAGAAGATGCCCGCCAGCATTCCAATTCCAACATGGTCATTATGCTTATTGGAAATAAAAGGTAAAAAGGCTAATTTAGAGCTTACATTGCATTAGTAATGTGACCCTTTCTTTCCCATGTTTAGTGATTTAGAATCTAGAAGAGAAGTAAAAAAAGAAGAAGGTGAAGCTTTTGCACGAGAACATGGACTCATCTTCATGGAAACGTCTGCTAAGACTGCTTCCAATGTAGAAGAGGTAAATAAGAGGCCCTTTAAAATCTTCATCTTATATAATATGAACCAATTTCTCTATATTTCAGGCATTTATTAATACAGCAAAAGAAATTTATGAAAAAATTCAAGAAGGAGTCTTTGACATTAATAATGAGGTATATACATATAAATATTGTTGGTCAATATTCATATTTATTGTTCTGTTCTCTTTTATTTCAGGCAAATGGCATTAAAATTGGCCCTCAGCATGCTGCTACCAATGCAACACATGCAGGCAATCAGGGAGGACAGCAGGCTGGGGGCGGCTGCTGTTGAGTCTGTTTTTACTGTCTAGCTGCCCAACGGGGCCTACTCACTTATTCTTTCACCCCCTCTCCTCCTGCTCAGCTGAGACATGAAACTATTTGAAATGGCTTTATGTCACAGAAGACTTTAATCCGTCAAATTCTTGTATAACTTTGAATAAATGGTTAATGTTCACTTAAAAGACAGATTTTGGAGATTGTATTCATATCTATTTGCATTTGATTTCTAGGTCAATTGATGTGATTATTTTTGTTAAATGTTGTCTTGTGCCCTTAACTACGAACTGAATTGTATTAAACACTACAAAGTCATCTTGAGTATTTTAAATCGGTTTGTGTAGTTAGGTTTCCCAACATCTGTGGTTACCTAATGTTTAATATTATAGAACTGTCCTCAGAAACTTTGTCAATTTTCACGGCTATAAGGAAACAGAAGGACTCTTTTAATTCTGTATTTATCATTTACTTTCTGTATATATAGTTTAATAACCTGCTTGGGTGTAATTTGCCAAGCTTGAATTCTTTAATGCATTTGCATAAATTCTATACTGTTTAGAGCTTAAAGCTACAGAAGCATTGTTAGGAATTGCTTGGACACTGAATTTTAAACTTTTTGACATTGTTAACAAGCATGTTCATCTTTTCTTGTCACTAGTCCAAGAAAAATATGCTTAATGTATATTACAAAGGCTTTGTATATGTTAACCTGTTTTAATGCCAAAAGTTTGCTTTGTCCACAATTTCCTTAAGACCTCTTCAGAAAGGGATTTGTTTGCCTTAATGAATACTGTTGGGAAAAAACACAGTATAATGAGTGAAAAGGGCAGAAGCAAGAAATTTCTACATCTTAGCGACTCCAAGAAGAATGAGTATCCACATTTAGATGGCACATTATGAGGACTTTAATCTTTCCTTAAACACAATAATGTTTTCTTTTTTCTTTTATTCACATGATTTCTAAGTATATTTTTCATGCAGGACAGTTTTTCAACCTTGATGTACAGTGACTGTGTAAAATTTTTCTTTCAGTGGCAACCTCTATAATCTTTAAAATATGGTGAGCATCTTGTCTGTTTTGAAGGGGATATGACAATAAATCTATCAGATGGAAAATCCTGTTACAAAGTAGAAAAGCTTTAGTAATTTACTCAGTGTGGTGGTTTTATCCTTTTTTTCTTTTTCTCCCTTGGTCTATAATGAAATTGTTACAGCAGTGCAAAATAAAATCCTATGTATAAAAGTGTTCTTTTTTTTTATTATGACCACCTCTTTTTTAATGTATTTTTAGTCCACTTACAGCTTTTACATGGGTTTAAGCATGTTTTTTAAAAGGGTCAGAATGGTTAACACTCAACCCTTTTTAAAAATTTTGCTAAAATGCGACAAATCTCACCATACTGAAATTATTTTTGTTGATGGTGTAAGCAGTGTAAGCAAGTGTTTTCTCCTGAACTAGCACAAAAGCACTTATGCCTGAAAGAAAGCATAAAGAAGTTCTAACTCTGAAACTAACTACTTTCATTTCGCTCATGGCCTTCAACTTTCTACAGGTCTTCCCTGAAGATTCAGCAGTACTCTCTCAAAGGTTTGACAGTACTCTTGTGGGAAATCACCAAATGCTGTCATAGTTTTGTTTTAACTGTCTCCTTGAGGGCAGAGGGAAGGGTGAGAGAAAATCTGTTTTCATGGGTATTTGTAGTACAGCCTTTTTTTCTTTCAAGTGGCTGTATCAAATTCACTGGTCTTACTAATCACTGTCTTTACCAGTGAGTACAAAAAGTTAAGGCAACTAGGACAGGTACTGCTCTATACCAAGAAGAGAATGATTCTTTGGAAATTGTTATTTTTAAGCTTCTGTTAATTTTTCCAGAAGTTTAGTGCGTTTCTTTTCCATACTTTCTCCCCTAATTCTTTTATTTGAAGAAGAGAACTTAATGGCAAATAAACAACAAACCAGGACATGCATTTTAATACCCTAAGGAAAAATGGAACCCTCAAATATAACTCCTCCCACAACCACCCTAATGTGCCTCAGTCTGGGGCAGCAGGTGGACTTCTCAATAGTTCTTTTCCACATTCTCTACAAATCACATCTACCGTTAAGGAATATGTTATGAATCCTTTCTGTTAATTGAGAAAGCAATGTTATTGTCTGTGATTTCCAGTCTTTGCTCATTTTATTATCCCTGTCAAATAATGTAATATTGGTACCTGCAGTTGAATTTGTAATATTGTAATTGAATTTTTAGTTGATCTTCGATCAGTTTTTATAGCATCTATGGACATAGAAAATCAGTCACTGAAAAAAATAAACACAGCTTTCAATGTCTCACTCAACATGTAACATTCAAAATTGTGATCTTCATAAAGACATTGTTACCATTCGTCTTGCAAATTTAAGACAACTGAATGAAAAGCCAATTTTTTGAAAGAATGTGGCATATAATTAGATATACAACTGAAACAGGATATACAACTGCATACAATTTGTTTTTAATGATATTTTAAAATAGCCTGTTAGCAGGAAAATAGTCCCTATTTATCTGCTAATGGTCAAAAAGAGTTAGGATATAAATCGTACCAAAATGTTTCCAATCACTCAGAAAAACTGATTCATGTCTGGCTTTGCAACACCTTAAACATTTATTCTGTCATAGATAGTAAAGCCCCATCTCAGTTTATTTAGTCCTGAGGTTGGCAGCATGGGGTTTGACTATATGAGCTAAAAGATACACAAAGAGATAACGCTGTTTCATAATAAACAGGAATTGACTATACAAATAGGTAAACCAGCATATCTACCTGTATTTCTCAGAGTTTAGATGTGTGCTTTATGTTTACATTAAAATAAAGCCTAACGCCACAGTAGATCATCTCATACTGCATTCGGATGTACTAGGTATTATTATTTTTTGGT